AGGTCTTGGCGGATCTGCCTGGGGACAAAACAGCTCCTTGGAAAAGGTTAACTATCTAAGCCTCATTTGTAAAATGGAAACAACACCTCCTCACGATTGCTGTGAAGATGAAGTAAAGTGCTTGCAAACAGTCCATCACACAGCAAACCATCCGTCATCAGGATAAAACGCTTCCCCAACAATTCAATTTTCGGGCACCCCCACTCTAATTCTCTCATAGGACCTCGCACTCTATAGGTAATCTCTGCTTTACGGATTACTCTGGGTTCTTTAAACCTCTCCTTGGTCATTCGTCCTGTTAACAATTCTGAGTCTCAACCTTTAGGTCTAGGCGTTCAGAACCATTCTTCCCGCCTCCAACTCGCTCCAAACCCTTTTCCTTCAGCCTACCCTGGGCCTAGGGGCGTGTCAGAGGTCCGATTTATACAATTTAAACATCAAAACTCCCCCAACAGCGTGTGAGTAACTGGAGAGACCCCCAGTCAGAGCTTTGCCACCGAGTTTCGGTCTTGCCCTCCCTTTGAGGAAGGAGCAAGACGATGAGCCCCACCTCAGTCGTTCACTGCAGAGCCAGCAGGGAACGCGCGCAATGCAGGCTGAGCTGAAAGAACGAACGCGTGAGCTGAAAGAACGAACGCGTGAATGAATGAATGGGATACGTCGTAGGCCAGGCCTCTGTTACGTCGTCCACCGGCGCGGGCGTGGCCACGGTTAAGAGAGACGCGCGCGCAGTCGCGCGCGGGTCGTGCCGTACCACCGTCGCGGGCAGGCTCGGCCACGAGCGCCAGAGCCCCGCGCCTCCCCTCGCGGCCTGTCCCAAGTCCCTGCCCCGCAACAGAGCGTCACTTCCGCCATCCCCGGCAGCGGTTGGGGCGGGGCGCACGGGGGAGGGGGCCAGGTCGGAGGGAAGCCCGCCCGTGCCCGAGCCCGCGCCCGAGCAGGGACTACATTTCCCGAGGGGCCTCGGCGGCGGCTGCGGCGACGGGCGCGGCAACGTCCCCCGGAAGTGGAGCCCGGGACTTCCACTCGTGCGTGAGGCGAGAGGAGCCGGAGACGAGACCAGAGGCCGAACTCGGGTTCTGACAAGATGGCCGGGCTGCCCCGCAGGATCATCAAGGTAACCGCCCAGGCCGGCCTCCAGCTCTTCGCGTTTCACAAATGTGTTTGTTTTTCTGTCATAGGAAACCCAGCGTTTGCTGGCAGAACCAGTTCCTGGCATCAAAGCCGAACCAGATGAGAGCAACGCCCGTTATTTTCATGTGGTCATTGCTGGCCCTCAGGATTCCCCCTTTGAGGGAGGGACTTTTAAACTTGAACTATTCCTTCCAGAAGAATACCCAATGGCAGCCCCTAAAGTACGTTTCATGACCAAAATTTATCATCCTAATGTAGACAAGTTGGGAAGAATATGTTTAGATATTTTGAAAGGTAAGTGTTATCTTTATCAGCATATGCTATTAGCTTTATCATACTGGGCCTGTTGCCTTCATAGATAAGTGGTCCCCAGCACTGCAGATCCGCACAGTTCTGCTATCGATCCAGGCCTTGTTAAGTGCTCCCAATCCAGATGATCCATTAGCAAATGATGTAGCGGAGCAGTGGAAGACCAACGAAGCCCAAGCCATAGAAACAGGTATCTAATATTCATTCTCCTTCACACCACTTAATAATAATCGTATGTTTGTTTCTGTCTACAGCTAGAGCATGGACTAGGCTATATGCCATGAATAATATTTAAATTGATACGATCATCAAGTGTGCATCACTTCTCCTGTTCTGCCAAGACTTCCTCCTCTTTGTTTGCATTTAATGGACACAGTCTTAGAAACATTACAGAATAAAAAAGCCCAGACATCTTCAGTCCTTTGGTGATTAAATGCACATTAGCAAATCTATGTCTTGTCCTGATTCACTGTCATAAAGCATGAGCAGAGGCTAGAAGTATCATCTGGATTGTTGTGAAACGTTTAAAAGCAGTGGCCCCTCCCTGCTTTTATTCATTTCCCCCATCCTGGTTTAAGTATAAAGCACTGTGAATGAAGGTAGTTGTCAGGTTAGCTGCAGGGGTGTGGGTGTTTTTATTTTATTTTATTTTATTTTATTTTTGAGGGGGGAGGTAGTTTAATTTTATGGGCTCCTTTCCCCCTTTTTTGGTGATCTAATTGCATTGGTTAAAAGCAGCTAACCAGGTCTTTAGAATATGCTCTAGCCAAGTCTAACTTTATTTAGACGCTGTAGATGGACAAGCTTGATTGTTGGAACCAAAATGGGAACATTAAACAAACATCACAGCCCTCACTAATAACATTGCTGTCAAGTGTAGATTCCCCCCTTCAAAAAAAGCTTGTGACCATTTTGTATGGCTTGTCTGGAAACTTCTGTAAATCTTATGTTTTAGTAAAATATTTTTTGTTATTCTACTTTGCCTTTGTACAGTTTATTTTACTGTGTTTATTTCATTTTCCCAATTTGACAATCGTATTTTAAAATTGAAACTGATGGAACATTCTTTCTTGGTCTTCACCATCTGACAAATTGAATGGCAAGAGGTGGATTTTGCCAGTTTCTTTTCACTGATGCAGATTTGTGTTAAGATAGTACTGAATGGAGTATTTATAAACTGGCCCTGAGCATGCATAAAGCATCAGTATCTGACCTTTTTTTAACCTTCTAGGAATTTGAAATAAATGTGTTTGTGTTGTCTGATTAGATGATCATTGGTGTCTTGCCACAATGTTTAAAAATTACTGTACAGGAAAGTCACAGCAAAGATAGCAGTTGTGACTGACATGTAGGACTTTCACAGTTGTGCCACATTTTTGCCTAAAATTTGGGTTATGACATTTTTCTTGGTTCTTATCTGAAAATTTCATCTGTAACCTTTCATGTGTGTTAAGAAACACTGATCTGATCATTTGGGATTTGCTGAGGCATTTGTGAGTCTTCCTTATAAACCTGATGAGCAGATCTCAACTATCTAGCTTGTGTGTCATCAGAAAGGTTTATCCCTTTGAGAGTATCAAGTCCTCAGTTAATGATTCTTGCTTTCATCCCTCCAGTATTTGCTGTGGGAGCTCGTTTTATTCTTTAATTTGGAATTCAGTAATTTTTCTTCTTTATTGACGAATTCCTCCCCTCACAAAACTGTTCTTTCCCACCTCTCTCCATATCTAATTCCTGATTCTTGTTATTTTTAAGTCATAAATGTAGCCAGTCATAAATACATAAATGTTAACCTTCGGGTTGCAACCTTGTCTCTTGCAGTTTAAGGTAATGGATATTGTAGCCCATTTGAATTTTCTTCACTCTTATTCTCGTAATTCTGGAGTTTCTTCAGATTGTGGTGTATTTTATTGTGCTCCTATGTAAGATGAAGAATTAACTATTAAAATTACATTTTCAACATACAAAAGCTTTTGATGACTGGTAACTGGTATCCTTCCAAATAAATGCATTGCTTGGTAACAAATGTTAGCTTAATTCAGAATGAAATAGTTAACAACCCTAATATTGTAAAATTTGAAAACTGATAGCAGCTGTCATTTATAACAATTCTTGGGCTGTTTAAAGGGTACATTTGACTATAGCTAAGGAAATTGAATCTCACTTTAAAAATGAACCACACAAAACTTCAAGAAACGAAATAGAAATCAACATTTACTGCCCGTAATATTGCTCATGGTTATAGCTAGTATCACATAGTGATTTACAAACCATGAAATTCCAGATTTAAATCTGTTGCACTACAAAAATGTCTAAATGATGTCTGCTAAATTTGTGAGTTATAGAAGTACAGAAATAAGTCATTTTCATTTCAAATGCAGTGAATTTCTAATTTCATGGTATCATATTTTTTTCCTTTGCAGTTTTGGTAAGACTCCCCCATTACTTTGCTAAGACTTGCTTTCTCAACCAGTGGGATGAAACGAGTGCCAGTGTGTTGACTGAGCCTTCTTAGGACTTAAGGGGCTCTGGGAGAGGCCAAGGCAGCAGTTGAAAACTGCAGCTTCACCTGGCCTTTGGGCCTGTTTTCCCTGGCCCACACAGTGTGGCTGGTTAAAACATTCTGAATTTGATGCCAACATTTTTAAAAATTGGGAGATTTGCATGAAAATCCAGAATTCGGGTAACTTTTGAATGATCTGAAGATCTGGCAACAGTAGACCTGACCCACCTTTGTGCACGGGACTTAACTGAGAGGATCTGAGTAGCAGACACCCTAAGAGCATGTCATTGTCTTCTCACCAGTTACTCTCCAGTTGGCTAGAGTCCCCTCCGAGCACACCTGCTAGTCCTTCCCCCTTGTAAGCCTTTGACTTTGTAATCCCTGGGCTAAAGGAAACACATTATTCAACAAAAGTGTTTCATGTTTGCCCACTAGTTGTTGGGGATGATTAGGTGGTGAGTGAATGGCATGGGGCTTTCCTTTGGGGACCATATACTCTAATGGGGAAGGGGGACAGACAAATAGTTGTAACTCTGTCATGGAAAAGAGAAGTAACTTGGACAGACTTTTGGATTCAGGCCAGATGAACATCTCCAGGCAGAGGGAACAGCAGCATCTGCAAAGTCCTGGGAGAGAAGAAAAGAATCTGAACATTAAGTGGCTTCCTGAAAATCGACTGCCCAGGCCGGGCACAGTGGCTCATGCCTGTAATCCCAGCACTTTAGGAGGCCAAGGCAGGAGGATCACTTGAGTCCAGGAGTTTGTGACCAGCCTGGCTAACATAGTGGGACCCAGTCTTTATTTAAAAGAAAATTGCCCGTTAAGAGGCTTTTCTAAAATCTTGAGGTGTTGATAGGAGCTTTATGTTTTTTGACTTGATTGTTGTAGTCTACTTCGCTGCGATTTGCTTCTGCTCTAGTTATCCTTCATCCTCTCAAAGGCTGTCTAGCAAGATCTTAGGTCTAAAGTAAAGTCATCTCTTGGTATTTGTCGGGAACTGGTTCTAGGACTTCCTTTGGATATCCAAATTCGCAGATGCTCAAGTCTCTGGAATAAAATGATGTTGTATATGCATACAATCTACACAAATCCTCCCGCTTATGTTAATATTTAGATTACTTATAATACCTATTATAATGTAAGTGCTATGTAAATAGTTACACTATTGTTTAAGGAATAATGACAAAAATATACATGTTGACTACAGACACAATGTTTTTTGGAATATTTTGTCTGGTTGTTTGAATCCACGGAAGTGGAACCCATGGATATGGAGGGCCAACTATATAGAACCTTACTCTAGACCAAGAATGTACTTGTAAAACAATTTCAAAGAAGCACTTAAAAATAAGATTAAATACAAACCAACAGATAAAAGTCACAGGTGCTATGGTTGTTTGATGGAGAATGGGGAAGGAAATCTGTCCTAAAAGACATTATAAACACAGTGACCTAAGTGGAACTAAATTGGATCGAGGAAATGATAGGAATAGGCCTCATTTTTCTGTTGAATGGTTCAGGAACCTTTTTTTTTTTTTTTTTTTTTTTTTTTTTTGGCTGCTCTAGCCACTTTCTAGCTCTGTAGTTTAGGCTGGAGTGCTGTGGCATGATCTTGGCTCACTGCAGGTTCTGCCTCCCGCGTTCAAGCGATTCTCCTGCCTCAGCCTCCTGAGGAGCTGGGACTACAGACACCTGCCACCACACCTGGCTAATTTTTTGTATTTTTAGTAGAGACGGGGTTTCACCATGTTGGGCCAGGATGGTCTCCATCTCCTGACCTCGTGATCTGCCCGCCTCGGCCTCCCAAAGTGCTGGGATTACAGGCGTGAGCCACCGTGCCCAGCCCTGCCACATCTTTTTTGTTAGTTGCAGTAGCAATACAACCTTATCTAGAAAAGCTGGCCAAAAAAGAAAATACCATGATAATAGGGTACCTAATTTATTGCTTTATTTAAGAAAAATGTAATATTTCATTCGAATAAGTACTTTTGGGCTGGGATGATATTTCATTTAGCTACTTGGCATGCCACCCATCTTAGGGAATTATATGAGGGTTTATACTTTAAATAACATAAAAAGCAAAACATGCTGAATGTAATAATTTGAGAGAAGTGTAAATAATAAAAATCTGTCATCTACCACCTGGACTAGTAATATATTGTTTGTTTTCTTAACTATA